ACCATGGCTGAGCCTCCCATGTCCTGGGCACCACTGACCCCCACAGCCACTGTGATGAGTGGGGTTCATGACAGCAGGCTCAGAGGTGACATTCATGTCCAAAGTCACATAAACCCTAGATGATAATCAGGAATTAAATACAAATCAGCTCACCTTCCCCAGAATCAGATTATAGATTACAATGAAACATATATATATATATTTCTCTTTATCCCCTCTATTTCTCCTTTTTAGACAGGATCTTGCTCTGTCGCCCAGGCTGGAAGGCCAAGGGGTGATCATAGCTCCCTGAAGCCTCCGCCTCCCGGGCCCAAGTGATCCTCCCACCTCAGCCTCCTGAGTAGCTGGGACCACAGGCATGAGCCTCCATGCCCAGCTCACTTTTTTCTTTTCTGTAGAAACAGGGTCACAGTCTGTTTCCCAGGACTGTCTGAAGCTCCTGGCCTCAAGCCATCACCCGCCACAGCCTCCTGAAGTACTGGGATTCCAGGCATGAGCCACCACGGTAGACCCTGCATTTCTCTGTGCTCACTGCCACACGCAGCTCAGCCTGGACTACACAGCCAGGTGTCAGGTGCGTCTCTGCTGATCTGAGTCTGCCTGCAGCATGGACCTGGGTCTTCCCTGAAGCATCTCCAGGGCTGGAGAGACGACTGCCATGGTAAGGACCCCGTAACGCTGAACTGATGGACGAGCTGAAGGAGGGAGGGAGACCCCATGGGGAGGCTCTGAGAGGGAGGAGGAGCCCACGGTCACCCTCGCCTGAAAGGGGCTGACTCAGGAAGGCACCAGGTCTATTTGCGGCTGTGTCCCCGTCCTCAGTGAGATAAAGATAAATCAGGCAGACAGTGGCCCGGGGGCAGGGAGACCCCATTTCTCTCTGAAATGCCTGCAGAGAGCCTGGTGCCTGCCCCCACTTCAGCCCTGGGGAAATCAGAGCCAGGTTCTTGGGGTGGCAGTTCCTCTTCCTGTGGGCTGAGGATGAGACAACCCCATGACAAGAAGGACCCAGCCTCCGAGCGGCCACACCCTGTGTGTCTCTCTGTCCTGCCAGCACTGAGGGCTCATCCCTCTGCAGAGCGCCGGGTCACCGGGAGGAGACGCCATGACGCCCGCCCTCACAGCCCTGCTCTGCCTTGGTGAGATTTCAAGATGGGGAGGGGGAGATCCGGGGCAAATGCCTCACAGGGAACTCTCTTCCAGGGCTGAGTCTGGGCCCCAGGACCCGCATGCAGGCAGGTGAGTCTGTCCCCAGCTGTCCCAGGTCCCTAGTCTTGGGATCCAGCCTCTGATTTCCATCTAGGGCCCTTCCCCAAACCCACCCTCTGGGCTGAGCCAGGCTCTGTGATCAGCTGGGGGAGCCCCGTGACCATCTGGTGTCAAGGGAGCCTGGAGGCCCAGGAGTACCAACTGGATAAAGAGGGAAGCCCAGAGCCCTGGGACAGAAATAACCCACTGGAACCCAAGAACAAGGCCAGATTCTCCATCCCATCCATGACACAGCACCATGCAGGGAGATACCGCTGCCACTATTACAGCTCTGCAGGCTGGTCAGAGCCCAGCGACCCCCTGGAGCTGGTGATGACAGGTGAGAGGACACTCTGGGGTCCCAGCCCCAGGCCCATTTAACACGGTGCCTCTTTCTCTCCTAGGATTCTACAACAAACCCACCCTCTCAGCCCTGCCCAGCCCTGTGGTGGCCTCAGGGGGGAATATGACCCTCCGATGTGGCTCACAGAAGGGATATCACCATTTTGTTCTGATGAAGGAAGGAGAACACCAGCTCCCCCGGACCCTGGACTCACAGCAGCTCCACAGTGGGGGGTTCCAGGCCCTGTTCCCTGTGGGCCCCGTGACCCCCAGCCACAGGTGGAGGTTCACATGCTATTACTATTATACAAACACCCCCTGGGTGTGGTCCCACCCCAGTGACCCCCTGGAGATTCTGCCCTCAGGTGAGGGAGCCACGGCCTTGTCTAACACACTTCCCTCTCAGTCCTGGCTCCTCTTTCCCTCCAGGCGTGTCTAGGAAGCCCTCCCTCCTGACCCTGCAGGGCCCTGTCCTGGCCCCTGGGCAGAGCCTGACCCTCCAGTGTGGCTCTGATGTCGGCTACGACAGATTTGTTCTGTATAAGGAGGGGGAACGTGACTTCCTCCAGCGCCCTGGCCAGCAGCCCCAGGCTGGGCTCTCCCAGGCCAACTTCACCCTGGGCCCTGTGAGCCGCTCCTACGGGGGCCAGTACAGGTGCTATGGTGCACACAACCTCTCCTCCGAGTGGTCGGCCCCCAGTGACCCCCTGGACATCCTGATCACAGGTGAGGAGCCCAGCGGGTTCAGTCAGGGACCCGGCAGCCCCTCACCCATCCTTCTTCTCTCCAGGACAGATCTATGACACCGTCTCCCTGTCAGCACAGCCGGGCCCCACAGTGGCCTCAGGAGAGAACGTGACCCTGCTGTGTCAGTCACGGGGGTATTTTGACACTTTCCTTCTGACCAAAGAAGGGGCAGCCCATCCCCCACTGCGTCTGAGATCAATGTACGGAGCTCATAAGTACCAGGCTGAATTCCCCATGAGTCCTGTGACCTCAGCCCACGCGGGGACCTACAGGTGCTACGGCTCACGCAGCTCCAACCCCCACCTGCTGTCTTTCCCCAGTGAGCCCCTGGAACTCATGGTCTCAGGTGAGGGCGCTGACCCCGTCCTCTCTGAGCTCCGCCCCTCACCCGCCTCCCGTGCTCCTTCCAGGACACTCTGGAGGCTCCAGCCTCCCACCCACAGGGCCGCCCTCCACACCTGGTGAGTCACTGAGGCCTCTTGGGGAGCGCCGCGCCCCAGCCTTCACCTCCCTGTCCTGACCCAGGAGGTCCTGAGGACCAGCCCCTTAACCCCCCAGGGTCAGGCCCTCAGAATGGTGAGTGAGGGGCTCTGAGTGGGAGATGGGCGATCATTCCCACTCCTGACGTCCTCATGTCAAGGTCTGGGAAGATACCTGGAGGTTTTGATTGGGGTCTCGGTGGCCTTCGTCCTGCTGCTCTTCCTCCTCCTCTTCCTCCTCCTCCGACGTCAGCGTCACAGCAAACACAGGACATCTGGTGAGTAGGGAAGCGGGGGACCCATGGGTCGACCAGGGCTGAGACTCTGTCCATCTTCACCCAGACCAGAGAAAGACTGATTTCCAGCGTCCTGCAGGGGCTGCGGAGACAGAGCCCAAGGACAGGGGCCTGCTGAGGAGGTAATTCTGCCCCAAAGACCACAGACTCCCACACTGCCCCTCACACTCCCATGTCCTCCTCCAGGTCCAGCCCAGCTGCTGACGTCCAGGAAGAAAACCTCTGTAAGAGGAAGAGAGGGGACAAATGGGGGTGCAACCAGGAGACGAACCCCTTGCTCTGCCCCAGCAGATGCTGCTGTGAAGGACACACAGTCTGAGGACAGGGTGGAGCTGGACAGTCAGGTGAGATCCCGCCCCGTCCCAGGCACCAAAGGCAAGGACACCCCCCACCACTGTCTCTCTCCAGCAGAGCCCACACGATGAAGACCCCCAGGCAGTGACGTATGCCCCGGTGAAACACTCCAGTCCTAGGAGAGAAATGGCCTCTCCTCCCTCCTCACTGTCTGGGGAATTCCTGGACACAAAGGACAGACAGGTGGAAGAGGACAGGCAGATGGACACTGAGGTGAGTCCTTTCCTCTCCAGGCCCCCAGGCCTCGTTCCTTACCTCTCACTCTCCCCCGCTGCAGGCTGCTGCATCTGAAGCCTCCCAGGATGTGACCTACGCCCAGCTGCACAGCTTGACCCTTAGACGGAAGGCAACTGAGCCTCCTCCATCCCAGGAAGGGGAACCTCCAGCTGAGCCCAGCATCTACGCCACTCTGGCCATCCACTAGCCCGGGGGGTACGCAGACCCCACACTCAGCAGAAGGAGACTCAGGACTGCTGAAGGCACGGGAGCTGCCCCCAGTGGACACCAGTGAACCCCAGTCAGCCTGGACCCCTAACACAGACCATGAGGAGACGCTGGGAACTTGTGGGACTCACCTGACTCAAAGATGACTAATATCGTCCCATTTTGGAAATAAAGCAACAGACTTCTCAACAATCAATGAGTTAATAACAAAAAAACAAAAAACAAAAA